AACAAAATAAAATAAAATAAAGAAAAATATTCAAAAAGCCCTCGAGGTTTTTTTGTTTGTTTGTTTGATTTTTTTGATACGGAGTCTTACTCTGTTGTCCAAGGTGGGGTGCAGTGGCACAATCTCGGCTCACGGCAACCTCTGCCTCCTGGGCTCAAGCGATCCTACCGCCTTAGCCTCCCCAGGCATGCGCCACCACACCCGGCTGAATTTTTCTTTTTTCTTTTCTTTTTTTTTTTTTTTTGAGACGGACTTTCACTCTTGTTGCCCAGGCTGGAGTGCAATTGTGCAATCTCGGCTCACCACAACCTCTGCCTCCCGGGTTCAAGCAATTCTCCTGCCTCAGCCTCCCGAGTAGCTGGGATTACAGGCATGCTCCACCATGCCCGGCTAATTTTGTATTTTTAGTACAGACAGGGTTTCTCCATGTTGATCAGGCTGGTCTCGAACTCCCGACCTCAGGTGATCCGCCCACCTCGGCCTCCCAATTCTTTTTCTTTCTTTCTTTCTTTCTTTTTTTTTTTTTTTTTTTTTTTTTTTATTTTGTATTTTTTATGGAGATGGGGTTTCGCCATGTTGCCCAGGCTGGTCTCGAACTTCTGGGCTTAAGCGGTCCGCCCGCCTCGGCCTCCCAAAGTCTGGGATAACAGGCTTGGGCCACCGCGCCCGGCCGAAGCCTGAACTGTTTATCAGTTCAATTATTTTTGCGGAATTGAACCGAACCGAATGGAATGGGAGCTTGCAGAGAGCTTCTACTCAAAGCAGTTCCTAAGGTTGATGGGGTGGAAGGAAATAAACAGAACAGCTATTGGCGTGGCCGAGTCGCTACGGACGGGGAACCCGAGCCGCTCGCGCAGGCGCAGAGCCAGGCCCGCGAGGGGATGGGAAGGTGGGGGGGAGGGGCGTTCCCTGGGCCCTGCCCCTCCCTGCCCTGCTTTAGTTCCAGGTACCGCCACTGGGGGCGGCCGCGGCCTCCCCAGCGGCAACGGCCACGAAGCTGCGCGGCCCTGGTTTCCAGCCGGGCCCTTTTCGCGGCCGGGCCCCAGCATGGCTGCCCCCACGGCTGAGGGCCTGGCAGCTGCTGCGCCCTCGCTTTCTTGACATTCCCTGGCTTCTGTGCTCTCTTCCCCAGGCCACCCCAGCAGACATGTTTGCCAAGGCCTTTCGGGTCAAGTCCAACACGGCCATCAAGGGGTCGGACAGGTGAGGGAGGAAAGGGGCCTGCTCTGCCACGGCAGCATTCACAGTGCTGGTGTGCTTTCCACAGGAGAAAGCTTCGAGCTGATGTGACAACTGCTTTCCCCACCCTTGGAACTGATCAAGTCTCTGAGTTAGTACCTGGAAAGGAGGAGCTCAACATTGTGAAGTTGTATGCTCACAAAGGGGATGCAGTGACTGTGTACGTGAGTGGTGGTAACCCCATCCTCTTTGAACTGGAGAAAAATCTGTATCCAACAGGTATGACAACAGGACGAAGATGGCCATTACCATAGTAGTGTTTTCTGGATCTCTTTTTGTACAGTGTACACGCTGTGGTCCTATCCTGATCTTCTGCCAACCTTTACAACATGGCCTCTGGTGCTCGAGAAACTGGTAGGGGGAGCAGGTAAGAGGATTCTCCTATATTCTGGCTATTGGATGCAGGTTGTGATTTTTTTTGTTCATTGCAGATTTGATGCTGCCTGGACTGGTGATGCCCCCTGCTGGTCTGCCTCAGGTACAGAAGGGCGACCTCTGTGCCATTTCTTTGGTGGGGAACAGGTACTGTGCCAGGCAACTGTGCCTTTGGGGGAATGACCCTGGTCTCTGGCTTCCTTCTTCTTAGAGCCCCTGTAGCCATTGGAGTTGCAGCCATGTCCACAGCTGAGATGCTCACGTCAGGCCTGAAGGGAAGGGGCTTCTCTGTGCTCCACACTTACCAGGACCACTTGTGGTGGGTACAGAGTTTCTTCTGTTTTACAGAGATGCTTGATGTTTCTGACATGAGATTTTTCCAGGCGGTCTGGAAACAAGTCCTCTCCACCTTCCATTGCTCCACTGGCCCTGGATTCAGCAGATCTCAGTGAAGAGAAGGGGTCTGTCCAGATGGACTCCACCCTGCAGGGAGACATGAGGCACATGACCCTGGAGGGGGAAGAGGAGAATGGGGAGGTTCACCAGGCACGTGAAGACAAGTCTCTCTCAGAAGCCCCAGAAGACACCAGCACCAGGGGCCTGAACCAAGACTCCACAGATAGCAAAACGCTTCAAGGTATAACTCTAGGAGGAGAAGAGCCCATCTCCGGAAGGATGTGGCTCTTGTCTTTTCCCTGCAGAACAAATGGATGAGCTGTTACAGCAATGCTTCTTACATGCCTTGAAGTGCCGAGTCAAAAAGGCTGACCTCCCTTTACTCACCAGCACTTTCCTTGGCAGCCACATGTTCTCCTGCTGGTATGGAAAGCACTGATGTGGGCTGGAGGCCGTAGTTTAATTTGCCTTTTCCATCTGCCATCAGCCCCGAAGGACGACAACTGGACATAAAGAAGTCAAGCTACAAAAAGGTAAGCAAGGATCTTCTTTGCAGACCCATGCAAAGTCCCCTACCACTGGCCCTCTCTCCCTTAGCTCTCTAAGTTCCTGCAGCAAATGCAGCAGGAGCAGATTATACAGGTGAAGGAGCTGAGCAAAGGGGTGGAGAGCATTGTGGCTGTGGACTGGAAACACCCGAGGTGAGTGCAGGGGGCCTGTCACTGTAGCCCAGTGTGTTTTTTCTTTCCTTCTGCTGGGTTTTAGGATTACATCTTTCGTCATACCCGAGCCCTCCCCGACCTCCCAGACTATCCAGGAGGGTAGCAGGGAACAGCCCTATCACCCTCCAGATATAAAACCCCTCTACTGTGTCCCAGCCAGCATGACCCTGCTCTTCCAGGAGTCTGGCCACAAGTGAGTTTTTGGAGAGCAGCCCTTCTCTGCCTAACTAACCCCTGGGTCACTTCTCCTCACCTAGGAAGGGGAGCTTTCTGGAGGGCAGTGAGGTCCGAACGATCGTCATTAACTACGCCAAGAAAAATGACCTGGTTGATGCAGACAACAAAAAGTGAGTGCATGAGAAGCACCAGATCTGTCTTAGGATTTCTTCATTGCCTCTTCTTTCCCTTTAGTCTTGTGAGATTGGATCCCATCCTATGTGACTGCATCTTAGAGAAAAATGAACAGCATACAGTCATGAAGCTTCCATGGGACAGTCTTCTGACCAGGTAACGAGCATTGGCAGTCCCTCTCCAACTTTTATCAGTTTGCAACTCATAACTTCTGTTTCAGGTGTTTGGAAAAATTACAGCCTGCCTATCAAGTGACCCTTCCCGGACAAGAGCCCATTGTGAAGAAAGGGAGAATCTGTCCAATTGACATCACCCTAGCACAAAGAGCGTCTAATAAAAAGGTAATTTTAGAAAGACACAATGTTCAAGGATAACCGTCAGTCTCTGTCCCCACTGTCCCCCCAGGTGACCGTGGTCCGGAACTTGGAGGCCTATGGTCTGGACCCATACTCAGTGGCTGCCATCCTTCAGCAGCGATGCCAGGCTAGCACCACCGTCAATCCTGCCCCTGGGGCCAAGGACAGCCTTCAGGTGCAGATCCAGGGAAACCAGGTCCACCACCTCGGCTGGCTATTGCTTGGTGAGCATCCCCTCTGAAGAGTGGAGGCATTGTACATACTATGTATGTCATTCTTATTTCACAGATAACAAAACTGAGGCTGAGTTTAAGAAACATGCCTGTGGTCCCCTGCTAGTAAGAAGCTAAGTAGGAACTGGAATCAAATCCATCTAAGGCCCATGCTCTTCTCAATTCACCATGTAGCCACCATGGGACGGCATCTTTTGCTGAAGGGGCCGGCCTGCCACACCCATAATGATCACTGAAACTCTGTGCTGCGGGGCTGGGATGAGCAGCTGTTAAACCAAAGCCTGTAAGTTACCTGATCTGTGAAATGTTCATCTAAGATGAGTCTAAGCAGCGGGTCAGGCCCCAGAGGCACCATGTCACCTGTGAAGGTGGGAAGGAAGGACTTCTAACTCAAGTGAGATGCAGCCACCAGGATGCAGGGCCCAGCCTTCTCCTGTGTGCCTTCCCAGGTCTCTGGAACTGAACCTTGATTCTGTTGCAGACCACCCAAGGGCAAGCAGCTCTGGCCATCTCCCACTTGCCGGAGGTGAGTAGCAAGTAGTGTGAGCCTCACAGACTCTCTTCATTCACTGTCAGTCCATTAACCCGGGGACTCTCACAGTGAAGCCTCTCATTTTCCTCATCCCTTCCCTTGGGTAGCTCCCAGAGCTCCCCATCCTCAGTCCTTGCCAGCTGAGCACATGTCTATGGGACCAGATGTGCCTGACCCTGGCCCTACCCCTATACCTTCCCGCTGGGAGCTTCTAATTAGAAAGACCCCGTTGTCTGGTTACTATTATACACTCACTCTGTCTCTGACGCATGTAGGCTATTGCTCCTCAGGAGGTAATAGCTTTCTCATACTTGTCTATAAAAAATAAGTAATGGAAAGAAAATTCTAGAAGCTTCGGAAAGATCTCCTCTCATAGTTTCCAATCAAGCTAGAGCCATTTCCCCGTAAGAAAAGGCAGCTGTGCTGTGGCTTTCAAAGGCTTGATTTTGAATACAGTGAGAAGCAAAGCTGCCTTAGCCTAGGGTTTCTTCTTCCTGTTCCCCTTTCTTCAGCAGATAGACCCATCTATCTCTCCCCTTCCCACCACAAACGCGGGGAAGTGACGCAAGTGGCCACAGGCACCTCTGCCTTCCAGGGCTGACTCAAAAGACAGCAGCCCTGACCTCACCATTCTGAGGCCTGGCCCTCTGGCTGGTGATGGGAAGCCCTGTCTGGGAGTGCCAGGAGCCCCGTGTGTAGCCAACACTACGAATGTCACAGCCATGGAATGCCAGCACCCAGGTCTGGGATGGCTGCTGCCCACAAAAATATCTGGCAGACAAGATGTGACCCATGGACCAAATGAATCACCTCCTGAATTAGGCCAGCCAGCCACAGCCACGAGGGCTCACGGATCCTTTTTCCACCCAAGAGATGGCGTATAATCCAGACCAGTGGTTCTTAAACTTGTCTGCACAGTGCAATCATCTGGGGGATCTTTAGAAACTTAGCTGCCTGGGCTTCATCCCTGGAGATTCTGATTTAATTGGTCTGGGGTGCAGTCTGGGCATGGGAATTTTAAAAATCTCCTAGTTGATTTTAATTCGCAGCAACATTCGAAAAGAACTGAAATAGACAGACCCCTCACAACAATTCCAGACCTCAAGGGTCTTCATCCAGCTGCTGAATTAACACTTGGTGCCAAGAAACACACAAACACCCCAAAGGTTTACCTAACAGGCACTATCTGCCATGAGAGCGAGATCGATACTATAGCAATCTTCAGAGGATAAGACAAAGACTCTGATTCCTATTCACCTGCCAGATTCTTAAGGATCTGTCCACGGGTACAAAGCGAGAAACCAAGCAGACAGTTTTGCCTCTTGGGGTGGCCCAAGATAGAGACAGAATAGGGAACTCTGTTATGATTTAACAAATATAGACATTGGCATGTGAGGTGTCTCTCCTGGGGGCTCACACATCTCAGTGCATCTGGCATGGAATTCATCTATTCCGATTAAGCCCCTGGCATTGGTGGCAGATGGCTGAGCTGTTCCCAATGCACTTGGCATGTCCAGGGCACTGGTGAAAAACAGGTTTGTGCTCACATGTCCTATGCGGTGGAAAAGGGCAATGTCTTCTTTTAGCTCTGGAGGTGATTGGGGAACAGCCATGTAAAGAGGCTGGGTGCTAGGGGTTCACAGCGACACCCCGACCCTGAGTGATTCTCTAATGCTTCCATTTAAATATTCTTAACAAAATAAGGAGGACCATACCCCTTTCGTCTGGGGCCTAACTCAGGGCAGATTTGCCCTAAGCTGTTTTTCTTTATTTTATCACTAAAGCAACAGCAACAAAACCCTACTTCTGCACTCTAATCAATGACATATGTAATCTTAATTTTGGTGACTGGAGAGTGACCTAATGCCCTAAGGAGAGGCTCTGAGTGAGTCACGTGGCTTCTGGTATTCCCAGGTGGGCCCAGGGCACCCAGGAATGCTGTGGCAATGAGAGGGGGTCCCCAGGATGAGGGTGGGCTGAGGAGGACGTGTGTCCCACCGGCAGTACTGCAGCTATTATATACATCCGTGCCTACTTTTTCTTGACCAAAATCACAAACCTAATTTTTGCTAAAAAATTCACTCTCACTCTTTTTAAATTTGTCAGTCTTTCCTCCTTCTGGCCCACGATTTGAATCATCTCACACCTGTTTGCCCATCAGAAGTCACTTTATTTGTCAAGCTCTTCCTGATCACTCCAGCCCTGAATGATGACGATGATTCACTACAGCTAATATGTACCGTGCACTATTCTACTCACTTAGCATGTATTAGCTCATTTCATCATCACAGCAAATGTGTCACAAAAAATACTATTATGATGCTCATTTTACAGTCAAGGAAAGTGAGCCACAGGAAGGTTAAAGCTAACCTACATCTAAAGGCAACACTATACTATCTGGCACTTAAGTAAGCATCTACTTACACACACACACACACACACACACACACACTTTTTTTTTTTGAGATGTCTCCCTCTGTCACCCAGTCGAGAGTGCACTGGTGCAATCACAACTCACTGCAGCCTCGACCTCCTAGGCTCAAGCAATCCTCCTGCCTCAGCCTCCCATGTAGCTGGGACTACAAGCATGTGCCACACTCCTGGCTAATTTTTTTTATTTTTTTGTAGAAATGAGGTGCCTTGCTATGTTGCCCAGGCTGGTCTCAAACTCCTGGCCTCAAGCAATACTCTCACTTCAGCCTCACGAAGTGCCAGGATTACAGGTGTGACCCACCGCGCCTGGCTGCTTACATTAACCTCCAAGTAGACTCATCCATCTCAGGTCTTCTTCCCAACTAGACTAAAGCTCTTTAATGACTTACATCATACTTCAATTTGTTCTCTGTGCCTGGTGCCTCTGAGCATGAGGCAAATAGGAAATACTTGCTCAAGAACCTTCAATGATCCCCTATTGCCTACAGTGGACAAAAAAGGTCTTAATTTCTTCTAGGAATTACAGTGCAGTGAGCCTTGGATTTCCATTTAGACTGAGTTCTGTGAGAGAAGCACCCACGCCTGTCTTGTCCTCTATGGTGTCCCAGATCCCAGTGCCAGCTTGACACATAGTAGGGGTTAAGTACCTGCAGGATGAACACAAGTGTGTGTTGGGCTTCTGACTCCCATGACTAACTACATGATCTTGAGAAAGTCAGATAATCTCTAAGCCTCAGTTTCTTCATCTATACATTTGGGATAAAAATCCCTTATTGTCTCACAGGATTGATGTGAAGGTAAAAATCAAATGAGATAATGGGTACAAAAGTGTTCTGAAAATCACCAAACCCATTCAAAGGCATGTATGGTGACTATCATCCCAGGAAAGCAAAGTTCTACCCCTCTGAGCCAATTTCAGTTTTCATTTTCCTTGAGTCCTTCTTCTGATTGGCCACATGCCCATAGAGTTTGTTAATTCCTTTCTCTGCACCAGTGGTTGGCAAACTTTTTCTGTAAAGGGTCAGACAGTAAATGTTAGGTTTTGCAGGCCACGCAGTCTGTTGCCACTATTCAACTCTACTATTGTGGCACAAAAGCAGCTACTGGATGAGTGTGACTGGGTTCCAGTAAAACTATTTATGGGCCTGGCATGGTGGCTCACACCTACAATCCCAGCACTTTGAGAGGCCAAGGCAGGATGATCGCTTGAGCCCAGGAGTTCGAGACCAGTCTGGGCAACATAGTGAGACCCTGTCTCTACAAAAAAAAAAAAATACAAAAATTAGCTGGGCACAGTGAAGTGCACCTGTAGTGCCAGCTACTCAGGAGGCTGAGGTGGGAGAATGACCTGAGCCCCCAGGAGTTCAAGGCTGCAGTGAGCCGTGATTGTGCCACTGCACTCCAGCCTAGGTGACAGAGCAAGACCCTGTCTCAAAAACAAAACAAACTTTATTTATGGAACCTGGCCATGTGCAGTAGTTTGCTCTATGCTGTTGTTTGTGCAGAGTCTCCTGCCTAGAACACTATTAGCCCTAGTTCCACCTTCTCTATGTAGTTTCCCAATGCAATTTCTCCAGTCTATAGCCATCTCTCCATCCTCTGCTCTCTTAATGTACCAGATCCCTGGCATTTTGATTCCCACATGGAGAAAGGTAATCACAGTTTTGTCCTGGTCTCTCTTTCTCCTGAATCATACTTCCTATGTTTCCTGTGTATTTCCTCACACCACCAGTTAATGGGCCTTTGTAACTTCACTCTCATTTCATGGACACTTTTCACAAGAAGACAAAGGCTTGGGCACTTCCTTGGATTTTGCTCACTTTACTCCATTCTGCAATGAGGAGGCAACAAAGCTGGCTGGGGTAGGGATGGAGGTAGACAGCTAGGCTCACCCCCTGGTTCTGTGACTCGCTCCCAAACACCAGCCCCATGGCCTCAAAGCCTCAGATTCCCATTGCAGCAAAAGTACAAATTACCATCGTCACAGATCTCTGCAGCTGCTGGCTAATGTTAAATCCATACTGCAAGAGCCTATAGAGGTGATTTCAGAGCCTGTGTGGCTACAGCTGGCATCTAATTATATGCTGCCTTTTATTGTTTAATGATTGTTTCACATGTTAATCCCATCTCCCCAGTGAGATGCTCTCTGGATGGAGGCAGACATTAGTTTGGTGCCTAAGCTTTTTGGCACCCCGCTTGGCTGAAACCTGGGCCAAACTTTAAGTAGGTGTCAGATAAATACCTGTTGATTGGGTGGCAGGGGAGGGCAAGACAGCCTGGGGAGTCTCAGGCCAGAGCCCACCCCAGACCCCTAGGTCCAGGAGCACCTCACACTCAGCTGCACCCTGAGGGTCTGATACCAAGAACACACACCAGGCTTTGGACTTTGGCGTTAGCCGTGTGGCTCAGCTCTTGGCAGCTAGCTGATGAGAACAAATGCAAGACCATCAAATGACCTGTGACGTCTGGGGAGCTACTTCCCCTCTCAGGGCCTCAGTTTCCTTATCTGTGAAATCATGAAGTGATACTGGAGAAGCTCTAAGGGCCCCTTCGCAGGACTAAGATTTTACACATAAGATAGGGTGGTGTTTTTTTCTCATCATTGCTTCCTCTTCTATTTCAGAGAATTGGGTGTGGAGATGGGGGCCTCTTGGAGGCTAGCTAGCATGGCTGAATGGCAGCAGGAATAACCAATCTAAAGGAGCACAAAGAACATTTCTAACCGCCACGACTTTACTTTTTCACTGCTCACCACTTTTCTCTATTGTCAGCAAGACTCTATCTTAGCCAAGCCCAAGCCGGTCTACGCATTCTTAACACACACAACTCAAGAAAACAAAACAAAAAATACCCCGGAAGCCATTCACCATGAGCCTTTGCCACATTTCCTCTTTCTCAGCTCTTAGCAAATCTGTCAGCAGCAATTCTTTCACCCCTTGGAAGGAAGCCATCTCCAGGCTTAAGTCAGGGAGGAAAGCCTCAGGCCCCTCCTACAGGAGAATGTCCATCTGCAGCTGCCTTCCACACCCCAAACACCCGGTGCTTCTGTTGTGCTTGCCCTAGATGGGAACGTCTGCAGGCAAGGGGCAGACACCCATCTATCTGGGCTGGATTTGAAATACCCTGCTCAATGTCCAAACCGCATTCAAAGGTGAGGTTAGGAGTTCAAGACCAGCCTGGGCAACATAATGAAACCCTGTCTCTTCTAAAAAAAAAAACAAAAACAAAAACAAAAAAATTATCCGTGCGCCTGTAATCCCAACTACTCGGGAGGCTAAGGCGGAAGAATCGCTTGAACCTGGGAGGCAGAGGTTGCATTGAGCCAAGATTGCGCCACTGCACTCCAGCCTGGATGACAGAGCGAGACTCCATCTCAAAAAAAAAAAAAAAAAAAAAAAAGTCATTGGTCCCTTTGTGATGGTCTCAACCAAATGAGAAAGAGGAATCCCTATGGGGCCTTACTGCAGGGCCCCCTCCCAGGTCTTCGAAGGCCTGTGTTCTGAAATGGACTCCACAGACCCACCACAGCAGTGAAGGGGTTGATTTCCACAGGTCCCTCTATGGCACTGTCCATTGTCCCAAAATTAAAAGGGTTGGGAACTCCTTAACTGTGTTCCCTAATAGGTTATTTGCAGCAGAGCAGGGAAGGGGCTTTATCATGGAGCTTCTGCTCCATGTGGAATTTGAGCAGCTCTGGTAGGGTGTATTAACAGAGCAGAGGGAAAAAAGAGGTGGCGGGTGGAGGTTGAGAATGGAAAGAGACTCAAGTCTCCAAAGACAAAAACGTAGAGCAGATGGTCAATGTCAACAGTCCGCCAGTAGTAACTGAATGAACTGCCTATGGGTGAGGATCGTGAAAGGCACCTTGAGAGATGACGCAGATGGGATGTGACCCTGTCCTTGGGAGTCTGCAGGTGACCTGAGAAGGGAAGACAGAGATGGATGCGCTGTGGCACACCAGAGCAAGTACAGTGTGATCTGGGACAAAAAGCCTCAAGCAGCACAGATCAGGCCACTCCCGCAGACTCCTCAGGTTGCCAGCATGCCCCAGAGTCTGGACACGGGGTCCCCTGCTCTTTGAGGTGACCATCTCAGTCTCTGCACAGCTCAGCTAGAGTGGGTTATACCAGGGAACAGTAGCTCCCTTACAGGGACCTAAGTTCAAGCCCCTGCAGAGCCTCATTATAATATTAAAAACCGACAGTAGTCAGGCACTGCCCTGAAGGGTTCAAGGTCCTGATCTCATTTAATCCCCTAAATAACAAGAAAGATGCTGTTACTCTTCACCATTAGACCATGCTGCCTTGCACGCTGGGCCACAGGTGGCCTGTGCTGGCCATGCCCTTGGTCTTCTGTGAACTTGATCAAGTCCACCTCACTAAGACTCCGATTTCTATTTTGTTTTTTTAAGAGATGGGGCTCTCACTATATTGCCCAGGCTGGTCTCAAACTCCTGGCCTCAAGTGATCCTCCCGCTTTGGCCTCCCAAAATGCTGGGATTACAGGCGTGAGCCACTACGCCTGGCTACTTATATTAACTTCCAAGTAGACCATCCATCTCGGGTCTTCTTCCCAACTAGACTGAAGCTCTTTAATGACTTACATCCACTGCTACTACTTCTCTATGCCTGGTGGCTCTGAACATGAGGCAAATAGGAAATACTTGCTCAATACTTGCTTCAGTGGTTCTTGAGGTCTTAATTTCTCCTAGGAATTACAGTGCAGTAGTGAGCCTTGGATTTCCATTTATACTGAGTTCCGTGAGAGAAGCACCCGTGCCTGTCTTGCCCTCTATGGCGTCCCAGATCCCAGTGCCAGCTTGACACATAGCAGAGATTCAGTAAATACCTGCAGGATGAACATGAGTGTGTATTTGGCTTCTGACTCCTATTACTCACTACATGGTCTTGAGAAAGTCAGAAAATCTATATGCCTCAGTTTCTTCATCTATAAATTTGGGATAAAAATCCTTTATTGCCTCACGGGATTGATGTGAAGGTAAAAAATCAAGCAGTCCGCCCACCTCGGCCTCCAAAAGTGCTGGGATTACAGGCATGAGCCACCACACGGAGACTGATTTCTTTGTGAAATGCAGTTTATACATTTGTTGTGAAGATGAAATGAGATCTCAGGCCTCAAAGTGCTTAGCACAAAGTACACAGTAAGCACTCCATAAATGTTAGCTAGTGCGTCATCATCCAAATTATCATCATCACCATCATCATCATGATCATGATCATCATCATCTTCAGTAGTCATTTGTCCAAATTTTTCCATTATCATCTTCAGTAGTCATTTGACCAAAGCTTGGTCAGTGGGGACCCAATATGGGACCTTGATTCCCGATAGGCCCTTCAGCCAAGGCCACATTATGACTTTCATGGGTCCTAAGAACTTTTGTCTTTGGGGCCAAGGGCCCCTTCCTCCATTAAAAAAAACCCACTGAAAATTATATTCTATGATTGCATCGGTATAAAGACAAATACATCAATATCCTATATTAAAACACTTTCTTCAACCTAAATGTTCATTTTTTTTCTCATGATTTTAAAGAAATTAAAACGTTTTTGTGGACCTCTAAAGTCGTGTGTGCCTGTGGCACGATGCCTGCTGTGCCTCATGGAGAAGTGACCATACTTTCCAGCTGTTCAGTCCCAGGTAGGGCGACTGACTGTCCCAGTGTGCTGGGGCTGAGGGTTTTCTCGGGATGCAGGGCTTTCAATGCTAAAACCAGGACAGTCCGGGGGAACCAGTGCATTTGGTTACCCTAGCCCCAGGTCTGGACAGACTCCCTTCCTCTCTGCTGCATCCCAGGGGCACCATGTGCTCTTCTGTAAAGCTGTGCCCATGTACTCAATTCTGGAGGTTTTTCTGATATCCACAGCCACTCCAAGGCCAGGCTGTGGCCTAGGACACAACTGTGTGGGCTATCTCGGAAGAAGCTCCCTCAAGGCAGGGTCTTTGGCTTGTTCACTGAGGCGGCTCCCAGAACAGTGTCAGGCACACAATAGGGGTTCATTAAACATTGGCTTCATGCGTTGAAGAAAACACAAAGAAGCAGTAACACGCATGCACCCTAAACCCCAAAATAAATGTAAGGTAATTAAAAGGTTCCAGAATTTTATAAAGGTCTTGTAGGATTGCTGGTCCATGGACCCATTTACTTCTGAGACTACTGAACACCAGATGAGAATTCTGTCCTCTGCTTCTGAAAATAGATGACCCAAATCCTTTCCATTTCTGTTCTCCCCTGCTCCAGGTCTTCATGAAGCCCCCTTTTTAGCTCAGAGGTCTAAAGTTTGAACCAGACAGAAGAGGGTGACACTCAATCTTCTGAGATGGCCACAGGAATTTTCCCTTGGGACATCTTATGCCCTCAGGAGTTTCTAGAAGGTCTTCCTTTGGGTGTTTTCCTCCTTGGATTTCCAGCTAGGTCCCTGTCCCCTCACCCAGCCTCACCTAGGTCAGCGTCCTTTCAGTCTCCCTGAGCCCTTCATCTGACCATTCTGCCTGAAAAGTCCTCCCTTCTCTACATCTGACAGAATTGGCCTCCTGCCCCTGGAACTGACAGTGTCTTTTGGGATACCCACTCTTATCTAGAATTAGTGGATTTTCCAACAACATCAGCATATGCCCAATTATTCCAGCATTGCTTTGACTCTCTGTACGTTAGTGTTAGTGGTACAAGCCTGTGTCCCTCATTAGACTATGAGCACACCACAGTCAGTGACTGTACCTTTTCCATCTTTGTATTCCCAGACCACCCTGAACCAGAGTACTGCAGAGTTAATTAAGGATGGACGGTGGGTAGGTGAGTGAGTGGATCCCAATACCCCATCCCAGGCCAACTCTCTCCTAAGCTCTCTCAGTTCTTTCAGGCCAATTTAGAGAGTATTCCTTTGCAAATGATATATGCCATAAGGGATTGATATGCAGAATATATAAACTACCACAATACAAAAAAAAAAACCTGATGAAAAAATAGACAATGGACATGAACAGATATTTCTCTAAAGAAGATCTATATATGATCTACAAACACATGAAAAAATGCTCAATATCACTAATCATTAGGGCAATGCAAATCAAAACCACAGTGAGATACCATTTCATGCATATCAGGATGCTTATTAATAAAAACAATAAACAAGAAAATAACAAGCATTGGCATGGATGCAGGGAAACTGCAGCCCTGTGCATTGCTGGTGGGATTGTAAAATAATGCAGTCACTGTGGAAAATGGTATGGTGATCCTCAAAAATTAAACAGAATTACCATGTGATCCAGCAATTACACTTCTGGGTATACACCCAGAAGATGTGAGAGCAAGGACTCAAATATCAGAAAACCAGTATTTGAACACCCAGGTTTGCAGCGGCACGATTCACAGTAGCCAAAAAAGGTGGAAGCAACCCAAGGGTCCATTGATGGATGAAACCCAAGTGTCCACTGATGGATGAATAAACAAAAAATGTGTTGTGTCCATACAATGGAATCTCATTCAGCCTTGAAAGGGAAGGAAATTCTGACACATGCTATCACGTGGATGAACCTTGAAAACATTAAGCTAAGTGAAATAAGCCAGTCACAAAAGGATTAATACTGTGTGATTCTACTTATATGAAGTTCCTAGAATAGTCAAATTAATAGAGACAGAAAGTAGAATGGTGGTTGCCAGGGGTGGGGGGAGGGGAAAATAGTGAGTTACTGTTTAATTGGTAGGGAGTTACTGTTTAATTGGTAAGGAGTTTCAGTTGGGGAAAACAAAAGTTCTGGAAATGGATGGTCGTGATGGTTGTACAACAATGTGAGGTTATACTTAACGTCACTGCACTATGCACTTAAGAATGGTACATTTTGGCTGGGTGCAGTGGCTCACACCTGTAATCCCAGAACTTAGGGAGGCCGAGGCAGGAAGATCTCTTGAGGCCCAGAGTCTGAGACCATCCTGACCAACATGGTGAAACCCTGTTTCTACTAAAAATACAAAAAAATTAGCCAAGCGTGGTGGTCCATGCCTGTAGTGCCAGCTACTCGGGAGGCTGAGGCAGGAGAATCACTTGAACCTGGGAGGCAGAGGTTACAGTGAGCCAATATTGCACCACTACACTCCAGCCTGGGTGACAGATTTGAGACTCTGTCTTGGGGAAAAAAAAAAAAAAAAAAAAAAAAAAGGTAAATTTTATGTTATGTGTATTTTACCACAATAAAAAATAAAAAGGGCAGGGGAAACCTGGAGGCCATGTCACTGGCTGGTTTTATCTGTTTCCCATAGAGTTGGGAGCTTCCCTTACTTTCTGTATTCCAAGCGAGGAGTCAATGCCACATCTAAGCAACTGGGCCTCCATCACGCCAAGCCCTCCAAGACCAGGCTCTTTTCCTAGGACTAGGCCACTCTCCTGGGATGCAAAATGAACACAAAAAATGACCTGGACAGCCCAGCCTAGCTCAAAGGAGCTGCTGCAGTCGTAGCGGGCATGCCTGCTCAAAACCTCCCAGGGGACTGCCCAGAAAGGTCAGGGGCACAGAAGCCTGTGCTCAGAGATCAGGAAGGGGCCTCAAGATGAACTGGTCCACCTACCCACATTCTAGAGCAAACTAAGTCATGAGGAATGAAAAAGATAAAATATATTACTTTGACATAATTTGAGATGGCTGTCACAGGGCCAGCAGACTGAGGTGGCCCTGCAAAGCTGTCCTTTGTGGGGGAAATTTGCATCTGTAGAGAATCTCCTTTAATGCAGCCAAGGCTTCTTCCCTTGTCCAGATCTAGGAGAGATTAATGGAGTCTGACATCTTTAAAGATCTGAAAGAAACATTTGCCATGTCTTCTCTCTGAGGGTTGCTACCTGTGAGGTTTCATCTACATAACAAGACCACCTTGGCTAGCCAAGCCTCCTCTTCTTCCCCTCCCAAAACCTGTGTTGCCACTAAAACCTGATTTACCAACCATAACCTATTTGGGGCCATGCTCTGAGCCCACAGTCTTTCTGTAACCTTAGGATGTGTATGGGCTTCTGTACCCCACTGGGGCTTGGGTCTTCATTCTGAAGGCTCCCGCGAATACACGTTAAATAAATGTGTGTGCCTTTTTGCCTGCTCATCAATTTGCCTCATGGCAGTGATTTTCAGCAAACCT